TTGCAGTGAGCTGAGATCGCACCACGGCACTCCAGCCTGGCGACAGAGCGAGACTCTGTCTCAAAAAAAAAGAACCTTGGTCTCCACAACTCCTTATCTTAACCCAGATGCTTATTTCTATTGATTCCAGGTTGTCTTTTTTAAAATTTTTTATTTAAAAAAAATTTTGTTGTTGTATACCAAGATTCCAAGTCTTTGGATAATAACTTCTTTCAACCAATTGAAAATCAGAAATTTTTTTTTTTTTTTGAGATGGAGTCTCACTCTGTTGCTCAGGCAGTGGCGTGATCTCAGCTCACTACAACCTCCATCTCCTGGGTTCAAGCTGTTCTCATGCCTCAGCCTCCCAAGTAGCTGGGATTACAGGAGTGCCACCATGCCCAGCTAATTTTTGTATTTTTAATAGAGACAGGGTTTCACCATGTTGGTCCAGGCTGGTCTCGAACTCCTGACCTCAAGTGATCCACCCGCCTTGGCTCCCCAAAATGCTGGGATTACAAGTGTGAGCCACCGTGCCCAGCGCCAATCAGAAAAGTCTTTGAATTCACCTATGACCTGTAAGCTCCTCCCTCAATCAGAAGGAACCAATGCATACCCTGCTTATATTGATTACTGTCTGATGCCTCCCTAAACTGTATAAAACCAGTTGTAACTCAACTGCCTTGGGTACATGTTCTCAGGACCTCCAGGGAATGTGTCACAGGTCATGGTCTTCATGTGAGTGGTGGGAAATCCATACAGGTCTACATAAAACTCAATGCTTGCCTCATCAGAAGAAAGAATTCTACTGAAGAGGTCTGAAAGGGAAATATCTTGAGCCCCCAAAATTACTAAGCTAAAGGGAAAAGTCAAGCTGGGAACTGCTTAAGGCAAACCTGCCTCCCATTCTTTCAAAGTCACCCCTCTGATCACTGAGCTAAATGCATATCTGATTGCCTCCTTTTGAGAGGATAATTAGAAACTCAAAAGAATGCAAACATTTGTCTCTTATCTACCTATGACCGGGAAGCCCCCTCCCTGTCTTTCCAGACCCAAACAATGTTCATCTTACGTATGTTGAGTGACGTCTCAAGTCTCCCCAAAATGTATAAAACTAAATTGTGCTCTGACCACCTTGGGGACATGTCATTGGGATCTCCTGAGGCTGTGTCACACCATCATCATTGGCAAAATAAACTTTCTAAATTAACTGAGACCTTTCTCAGATTTGGGGGGTTCATATTTTGGTAACCACAGAAGAATTCTGACTGGAGGCGCCCCTGACCTTTGACAAAGCTATCAGTGCTTGGTACCAGCTTGAGCTATCTTTATGGCTCAAACCAATAGGACAATTTGCTGAGGCCCGGAAGCACACCCTCCAGAGAATACCTTATCTTTCAAAATCTGGTCAAGATCTAAAGTTCATTTTGTTGTACAACTCCTCTTTTTTTTTTGGAGTTTTACTTGCTTCTAACACAAGGAAGGCAAATTTTTCCTGCTTCCATGTTGATGGAAGGCAGGTAACTCCTTTATGGTGTTTGAGCTCGCAACCAACAGGGAAGATGAGGGTTTTTCCCTGCTTCTAGGATGGTAGAGAGCAGTCTTCAGCCTGAAACCCATCCCTAGGTAAGTAACTGAATTGGGGTTTGTTTTGGCTAAACTAATTTATTTATTTACTTTTGTGAGACAGAGTCTTGCTGTGTCGCCAGGCTGGAGTGCAGTGGCACGATCTCGGTTCACTGCAACCCCCGCCTCCCAGGTTCAAGCGATTCTCCTGCCTCAGCCTCCCAAGTAGCTGGGACTACAGGCGTGCATCACCATGCCCAGGTAATTTTTTTATTTTTAGTAGAGACAGGTTTAAAACATTGCTGATCTTTGTTTTGCTTTTCAGAGTCAAGAAAACTTTTAAGCTATTTACAACTTTTAACAATTGAGTTAAGTATACTCAAGAACAAAATTCAGAGCATATTTGTTTCTCTCTACCTGATTTCTACAGATTTTGGAAACTATTTGTGAGTATTCCTAACTTATGACAATACAGTTATCTCTGTATTTCTTATGAACTATTATATCTAGGTGAGATGCTGGCCAGTACAACTTTCTGCTCTGATGGAACCATGCTAGATCTGCGCTTCCCACTTTGTAGCCAGTGGTCATGCATTGCTATGGAGCATTCAAAATGTGGCTAAGGTAACTCAATTGTCTATTTCATTTCATTTCTTATAACAATGCCTTCCTTTTTCCTCTATTCCAGTTCTGCCTTCATAGTTCTCTGCCTTTGCCCAAAACTGCAGAAAATGAACAAATCCCAGGTGAGTTGTTTGTTTATTCCCCATTTTGCTTTATCTTAGGATGAATAACAATATGCCATTTCAGGGATCAGTTTCATTCACGGATGTGACTGTGGACTTTACCCAGGAGGAATGGGAACAACTGGACCCCTCTCAGAGGATCCTATACATGGATGTGATGCTGGAGAATTATAGCAACTTACTTTCAGTGGGTAAGGACGGTTTTCAGGTACAGCTCACCATGAAGGTTCTTTTCATTGTGCTCTCTATTCCTAGAAGTGTGGAAGGCTGATGACCAGATGGAGAGAGACCACAGAAACCCAGACGAGCAGGCGAGGCAATTTTTAATTCTTAAGAACCAAACCCCAATTGAGGAAAGAGGCGATCTCTTTGGAAAAGCACTTAATCTGAACACAGACTTTGTTTCTTTAAGACAAGTACCTTATAAATATGACTTATATGAAAAAACTTTGAAATATAATTCAGACTTGCTTAATAGTAATAGAAGCTATGCAGGAAAGCAGACTGATGAGTGTAATGAATTTGGAAAAGCACTTCTCTACCTGAAGCAAGAGAAAACCCACAGTGGAGTAGAATATTCTGAATACAATAAAAGTGGAAAAGCCCTCAGCCATAAAGCAGCCATTTTTAAACATCAGAAAATAAAAAACTTGGTTCAACCTTTCATTTGTACTTACTGTGACAAGGCTTTCTCCTTTAAGTCACTCCTCATTAGTCATAAGAGAATACATACTGGAGAAAAGCCATATGAATGCAATGTATGTAAGAAAACCTTCTCCCATAAGGCCAACCTCATCAAACATCAGAGAATTCACACTGGGGAGAAACCTTTCGAGTGTCCGGAATGTGGAAAAGCTTTCACCCACCAGTCAAACCTCATTGTACACCAGAGAGCACATATGGAGAAGAAGCCCTATGAGTGCAGTGAATGTGGAAAGACATTTGCCCAAAAGTTTGAACTCACCACACACCAGAGAATTCATACAGGAGAGCGACCCTATGAGTGTAACGAATGTGCAAAAACCTTCTTTAAGAAGTCAAACCTTATCATACATCAGAAGATTCACACGGGGGAGAAACGCTATGAGTGCAGTGAATGTGGAAAATCCTTTATCCAGAACTCACAGCTCATCATACACATGAGAACTCATACAGGAGAGAAACCCTATGAATGTACTGAGTGCGGCAAAACTTTCAGCCAGAGGTCAACTCTTAGATTACACTTGCGAATCCACACAGGAGAGAAACCATATGAGTGTTCCGAATGTGGGAAGGCCTTTAGCAGGAAGTCCCGACTCAGTGTCCATCAGAGAGTTCACATCGGGGAGAAACCCTGAAACTCCAGCCAGGTCTTACTGTGGAAAACTCCTGCCAGAACTCTTCAAGCGGGTGAAAAACCTCATGACAGTATTGAGGGAACATGGGAATTCATACTGAGATGCAATCTCTCAACTCAAAAATGTATTAAAAATAGGATCCCATGAGAACATTATACTGGAAGTTACATGTGATACCCAGCTAAAGAATACATATCAGAATATATCCAGTTGTAAATAGCCATACCCAGTTGTACTACAATGAGCTTTTTAAAATCTTGAATGAATTGAGTATTCTAGACAGCAGCATAAGAAATATACAAACAGTATCCTATGAATTTAGTGGTTTTATGTGGATATGCCACAAAACACAAGTGGTATGCTTTAGATCTGCACATGTGAATTTAGCATAATCACTGGGAATTTGAAATTCTTGTCCTCTGTGATAATTAGGACATAACAAGATTTTCCATACTAAACATCACATGTGTTTTTCAGTATCTCTGCAATCCAGTATGCATTCCAAATGAAATGTGTAACATTTAAAGTAGCATGGAACCTACGTCTTTCCCTACTGCTTGCTGGCATATATCAGTTGGTATGAACATTGTTCTTGAGCTGCCTCTTAGGAAACAGAAGACAGTGTTGAAGTTTTCCCTGCTTCTGGTTTGCTGAAGATTTTCTAGAAGCACTATTTACACAAATATGCAAATGTGAAATAACCGATCTATAACGTGAAGGAGGCAGACATGAGCTGTACTACTCAGTATGCACCACAGAATAAGAGTTTGCCGTGTAAAGACAATATCCCCATTCGTCATGCTCTTATTTTCCCGTGGGATATTTGCATACAAATGCATGTCTGTTACCAAAATATTGTGTAACACAGACAGAAACCACCTGTTTTTGTCTTTCCTTGTTTCCCTTAATATTTCATGAATTGTCTAGCAAAAATGGTAGGATGCTTCTGTAGTTCACAAATGTTACATTTCAGAGACTTTAGAGGAAAAATTATTTTAAATAACTGTCAACTGTTTCATTGCTTTTTAAATTTTTCACGTGCATAACCCCCTTTAGAAGTAAATTTTTACACTATTTTGTTGTTTAAAGGAGGCATTTCTACTTCCTTGAGTTTTGCTGTTGCCAACCTAAAACATTTCCCTTTGGAACATGAGTTATAAGTTATTACTTTTCCTTTACATGTTTACACTTTTATAAAAATCAGATTTTTCAGTGGTCTCTCCAGATATTAACAAGAATTGTTGTGTAACTCAAAGATTTGCTTTTATAGACTTGATTTCAAATTCTTAAGTTCAGCCTTTCCCTATCAATCACAAATCATGTATTGGAAATTATAAATGGCAACCAAAAACTGGCTTTTAAAAAATATTTTTGGATATCATTGATGTGCTGTCACACTATATATTGAGTGACTTTCTGAACAAATTTATCCAGAACATCCATAGCCCAATAAGCTTTTGTCTAAGTTGTCATCTTACTTACTCACAAAGGAGGGGAAAACGTTATTTTCATAGCTGCTTTTAGAAATGTAAATTGTAACAGCCTCCTTGGACAACATTGTGAGTCTGTTTTAACATTAATATACTCTTACAACCTAGGAATCTCCTGGGAATCTATCCCTAAGGAATAAAAAGCGCCAGCACTTAAGATTATATGTTTACTAATGTATATTGTATTTTTTGGTAAGGACCAAAAAAACAAACAAAAAAAAGACCATCAGTAAGGGAATGGATGAATAAATTGTGGTAAAAACATACCATGGCTGAATGGTATTTCCTTGAAAAGAATGTGTGGGAACAAACTCCAAACTTCTCTAGGTCAAATGAGGAAAGCAAGAGGGGAGAGAGAGAGTGTATGTGTGTGTGTAGCAGTTTTTATAAAATAAAGATAAACCCTTATATATGTGTGTCTTTGTATATGATTTTATGGGCC